GAGAGACAATAAAATAATTCAGAAATAGGCCAGGTGTGGCATCTCACGCCTGTAATCCCAGCACTTTGGAAGGCTGAGGCGGGCGGATCATCTGAGGTCGGGAGTTCGAGACCAGCCTTGCCAACATGGTGAAACCCTATCTCTACCAAAAATACAAAATTAGCCGGGCGTGGTGGCACATGCCTGTAATCTCAGCTACTCAGGAGGCTGAGGCAGGGGAATCACTTGAGCCCGGGAGGCGTAGGTTGCAGTGAACCGAGATCGCGCCATTGCACCCCAGCCTGGGAAACAAGAGCGAAACTCCTTCTCAAAATAATAATAATTAAGAAACAGCAAGGTGTGGGGTGTGCAGTGCTACCCACATAAAACAGGAGAGAAGAGCCTGGGAGCAGGCTTCAAGTTCTAAGCATGGCAGACAAGAAGGATGTCATGTAAACCCTCACGGCCACTCTGGTAGAGACAATCTGTGACTTGGCCCCAGTTTTCAGATGAGGAAACTGAGGTGCGGGCCCTAAGGCAGCTTGCCAGAGCCCTGCAGCTGGGAAATGGCAAAGCTGGATTCGCAGCCCAGGCAGGCTGGTGCCAGAGGGCTTTTGGGGATTGGAGGGTGCAGTGAAATCCAGGTGGAATGCGGGAACTGGACGGGGTTTCGCCACTTAAAGGTACTGTTATTTTAACTGTGTGCGGGACAAAGCCATCTCCTCTTCGCTTATGGCAAAGGCCAGGCTGGCTCATTCAGAGGTCACTGGTTCCTCCTCCAGAGACTGAGCCCCAGGGATGGGGGTCTGGCTAGGGGGAGGTGGCTGGGAGGGAGCGCCACCCTAGGCCCCCTGGCAGGCCGCCCAGCAGGGGCCCTTTAAGGCTGGCCATGAGGCAGGCAGCGTGACACCCGCCCAGTGTGCAAGTTCATTCATCACGGGCCCCTGCTGACTCACGCTTATGAAAGTGATTTTCCTGGCCCCGCCCACTGCCTGCGCCGCCTCCTCCCTCCCCGTGAAATACCCTCACTTCCCTCTGGCCTCTCAGAGCCTCTTGGATCCCCACAGGGTAATGGGTGTCCCGATCTCGCGGGGGACTCTGTGATCCGTGTTCCCCTGACCCTCCTAGTGCACAACTTGGCCGGGCTCACTGGGCTCCTGCACCACTGCCTGTCAGGTGAGTGTCCGGGGCCAGGTTCCGGGGCAGGGTGGACTCTTCCTTCCCCTCTCCCCCACTCCAGGTCCGCTGCCAGCCCCAAGCCCCCCACCAGCCATGAGCTCCTCCAGAAAGGACCACCTCGGCGCCAGCAGCTCAGAGCCCCTCCCGGTCATCATTGTGGGTGAGTGTCAGGCCCCAGCCAGGGAGGGGCTCCACCCCCTTTAACCTCCACCCTCTCTCCCCAGGTAACGGCCCCTCTGGTATCTGCCTGTCCTACCTGCTCTCCGGCTACACACCCTACACGAAGCCAGATGCCATCCACCCACACCCCCTGCTGCAGAGGAAGCTCACCGAGGCCCCGGGGGTCTCCATCCTGGACCAGGTGGGTCAGCCTGGGGCCAGAGCTCTGGGTAGCAGCAGCCCCTCTGACCTATGCCCCCCTCCAGGACCTGGACTACCTGTCCGAAGGCCTCGAAGGCCGATCCCAAAGCCCCGTGGCCCTGCTCTTTGATGCCCTTCTACGCCCAGACACAGACTTTGGGGGAAACATGAAGTCGGTCCTCACCTGGAAGCACCGGAAGGAGCACGCCATCCCCCACGTGGTTCTGGGCCGGAACCTCCCCGGGGGAGCCTGGCACGTGAGTGGGGCAGCGAGGGCATGGCTTGTGGGAGGCCTGGACCAAAGGGTTCCTTTCCCTGCAGTCCATCGAAGGCTCCATGGTGATCCTGAGCCAAGGCCAGTGGATGGGGCTCCCGGACCTGGAGGTCAAGGACTGGATGCAGAAGAAGCGAAGGTGAGGCCGCCCCGGAACGCCTTGGGGGACACCTGACTCTGGCGTCCTGCATCCTCCCCAACAGAGGTCTTCGCAACAGCCGGGCCACTGCCGGGGACATCGCCCACTACTACAGGGACTACGTGGTCAAGAAGGGTCTGGGGCATAACTTTGTGTCCGGTGCTGTAGTCACAGCCGTGGAGTGGGGGACCCCCGATCCCAGCAGCTGTGGGGCCCAGGACTCCAGCCCCCTCTTCCAGGTGAGCGGCTTCCTGACCAGGAACCAGGCCCAGCAGCCCTTCTCGCTGTGGGCCCGCAACGTGGTCCTCGCCACAGGCACGTTCGACAGCCCGGCCCGGCTGGGCATCCCCGGGGAGGCCCTGCCCTTCATCCACCATGAGCTGTCTGCCCTGGAGGCCGCCACAAGGGTGGGTGCGGTGACCCCGGCCTCAGACCCTGTCCTCATCATTGGCGCGGGGCTGTCAGCGGCCGACGCGGTCCTCTACGCCCGCCACTACAACATCCCGGTGATCCATGCCTTCCGCCGGGCCGTGGACGACCCTGGCCTGGTGTTCAACCAGCTGCCCAAGATGCTGTACCCCGAGTACCACAAGGTGCACCAGATGATGCGGGAGCAGTCCATCCTGTCGCCCAGCCCCTATGAGGGTTACCGCAGCCTCCCCAGGCACCAGCTGCTGTGCTTCAAGGAAGACTGCCAGGCCGTGTTCCAGGACCTCGAGGGTGTCGAGAAGGTGTTTGGGGTCTCCCTGGTGCTGGTCCTCATCGGCTCCCACCCCGACCTCTCCTTCCTGCCTGGGGCAGGGGCTGACTTTGCAGTGGATCCTGACCAGCCGCTGAGCGCCAAGAGGAACCCCATTGACGTGGACCCCTTCACCTACCAGAGCACCCGCCAGGAGGGCCTGTACGCCATGGGGCCGCTGGCCGGGGACAACTTCGTGAGGTTTGTGCAGGGGGGCGCCTTGGCTGTGGCCAGCTCCCTGCTAAGGAAGGAGACCAGGAAGCCACCCTAACACTCGGCCAGACCCGCTGGCTCCCAGGCCCTGAGAGGACAGAGATGACCACATCCCTGCTGGATGCAGGACCCGTCCAAAGATGCCCCGGGGAGGGGTGTCAGCCCACGTTGCTGGCCTTTGGGGTCAAGAGGAGTAGGGATCCCAGGCTGCCCTGGACTTAGACCAGTGTCTGAGGTGGTAACAGCGGCCGCAGGCCAGGGTTGGCCTAGACCTGGGATTTGTGGGGAAAGCTGCTGGTGTGACCAGCTGAGCACCCAGCCAGGAGACCTGCAGCCCTGCGCCTTCCAGAAGCAGGTCCCAAATAAAGCCAGTGCCCACCTGCTCTCATGCGTCTGAGGACTCTGTGCTCGGAGG